AGAGCTCCTGCACTCTACCAGCCAGCTACTGACAGACATAGGTCTGGCTCCAGTGGAGGGGCAGCAGCCAGTGAGCCCAGCCTGGGGTGGCCCACTCCTGCTGCCTCCAGGATGTCCCCTGTTTCCCCAGCCCCTCTGCTGTGCCCTCGGCCCCAGAAGCTGGCGAGACTGCTTCTCTGGAACAGCATCACGCAGGCCTGCCCATCGGCCCACTGTGCACCAGGCCTTCTGGGGATACAGATGTCAACCAGGTGGGGTGCTCAGGAGGGGCACAGAAGCCAGGAATGACAAACACATCAGCCACCAGGCAAATGGGAAATGTGCCCCAGAAGCTCCCTGCTGAGGATGTTAGGGAGAGCATTCTGAAGTAGTGTGGTTGAGATGAGGCTTGAGGAAGGCAAGGCTCCAAACAGCAGGGCAGACTGGGAGCAAGGTAGACTGCATGGGAGGGCAGCTGATGGAGCTCCTTAACCCTCTGGAATTGCCCCAAAGCCAAGCAAAGTGTTCTTCTTGGGGTCACAGCTAGCTCAGGGATGCCTTCTGCCCCTTGGTCAGAGGGGCAAAAGGTCAGAGCCTAGGGTCACCAAAACCTCTGGGAAGCCCCGGGGGTCTCAGGCCACAGACCATCCTCAGAACTACACACTGCCCTCCCATGCCTGGCGGGGGCCCTGGACTGGCCCTCACCAGCTGTCTTCTTGCACTGGCCAGGGTTCTGGCTGGACTGGCAAGGAGGGGTGGTCAGATACAGGAGTAACTGGATCCCTTCATCAGGACCTAGGGTGGTGAGAGCTTTGAGCCTGCTCTGCTCCAGGCAGACATTGTGTCTGGCCCTGCCAGGATGGATAGACAGCAGGATGTTACACGTTGAGGACATGAAGGTCATCAGGAATGTGGCTGGAATCTGTTAGGCCTCCCCCAGCCCAGGCGGGGGCTGCCAAGTTTGGGCCTATCCTCTGTTCCTCTCCTTATTTGGACCTTCAGGTGATAAGGCTGAGACATAAAGGAGGCTGGGCCCTGCCACCACGACAGCAGCCACACCTCTGCAGAGAGAATGGTGAGTGCCTGCTGGGGAAGAAAGGCTAGCGGGAGAGGACCCCTCCCTACTCACAGTGTTGCAGGCCAGCAGGAAGGCGGGGACCCGGGGCAAGGTGGCAGCCACCAAGCAGGCCCAACGTGGTTCTTCCAACGTCTTTTCCATGTTTGAACAAGCCCAGATACAGGAGTTCAAAGAAGTGAGTGCCCACTCCCAGTAGCCTCAGATCCCTCTACCCTGACCTTGCCTCTCACACCACCCAGGTCTCTCCCCCACCTCCCACCTTCCCTAGAGCTGGGGGCTGCTCCCACCTGAAGGCCCCCATCCCACAGGCCTTCAGCTGTATCGACCAGAATCGTGATGGCATCATCTGCAAGGCAGACCTGAGGGAGACCTACTCCCAGCTGGGTGCGTGCACCCACCTCCCACCCTGCGCACTGCCTGTGTGCACCTCATGCCCCACCCCCACCAGGGAAGGTGAGTGTCCCAGAGGAGGAGCTGGACGCCATGCTGCAAGAGGGCAAGGGCCCCATCAACTTCACCGTCTTCCTCACGCTCTTTGGGGAGAAGCTCAATGGTGAGCCTGGGACAGAGCTGGGCACCCTTGGCTGGATGCTCACCTGGCTGCCTCGGCCTTCCAGGGACAGACCCCGAGGAAGCCATCCTGAGTGCCTTCCGCATGTTTGACCCCAGCGGCAAAGGGGTGGTGAACAAGGATGAGTAAGTATGGGCCCAGCCAGATGAGGAGCACCAGTCTCCTGCTCAGACCCTCCTCACCCCCCAGGTTCAAGCAGCTTCTCCTGACCCAGGCAGACAAGTTCTCTCCAGCTGAGGTGAGGCTGCCCAGCCCCTTCAATACTCATCCCCAGCACCTTCTCTGGGCCTTCACCCATGACCCAGAGCCCAGTACCAGTGAGGCAGTTGCTGGAAGGGTGAGCCGAGGGCCCTTCTGGAGGAGGTGCCAAGGGGACTGCCACTCACCAGTGTCCCCTGCAGGTGGAGCAGATGTTCGCCCTGACACCCATGGACCTGGCGGGGAACATCGACTACAAGTCACTGTGCTACATCATCACCCATGGAGACGAGAAAGAGGAATGAGGGGCAGGGCCAGGCCCACGGGGGGGCACCTCAATAAACTCTGTTGCAAAATTGGAATTGCTGTGGTGTCTTGTCTGTGACAGATGGGT